AGGCAGACTCTGTAAGCTTCCACCTCCCACACCAGAAAAGTCCCACAGCAGAAGACTGCCGTGGAACCTTCCCTACTGTAGAGGAAAGTGCTGACTTTAAGCAATTTCTGCAGTCACGCCTTCCTCTTCTTTCCTTTCTCCCTCTCATTCATTCACTGACGCCGCAGCACTGATCAGCACAGACACAGAAGATGCCTCCAAGGGACCAAAGGGAATAACCGCGGTTCTGAGGTGTGGGGACTGCTGTTGCAGGGAAATGTGGACCGCTCAGGAGGGGCTCCTAGCGCAGGCGTCTTGCTCCGCAGACGCGGTTACAGCTGCGCTTTGCACGGCCTGCGGAAGTTTGCAAATCTAGCAGGTCTGCTCTCCCGGCAGCAGGACTCGGCCCGCGGTCAGGACAGCTCCCATGGACGGAGGGCGGCCCTCCGAGGCCTTTCCCTGCAGCCGGGAGGGCGGCCGGGCTGGGCCGGGCCGGGGGTGGGAAGCTGGGGCGCGGCGGCCCCGCCCAGGCAGACCCGGGGCGGGAGCCGGTTCCCATAGGGATCGCGGGCCGAGCCACGCCGAGCCGAGCTGGGCGGAAGAAGGCGAGGCGGGAGCCAGGCCCGTCCCTGACCGCCGCGGCGCCGTGAGTCCCGGGCGGGCAAGGAGGCGCGGGCCGTCCCTGGCCAACACGTGGCACCGCTCCATGCTGCGCGGCGCGGCTGAGGTGCACGTCCGGGCGCGGGAGGGTTTTCCCAGTCCCGGGGGCGTGGGGCGCGGGGCGCGGGTTGGTCTCCTGCGGCCAAGCCTCGCCGCCGCCTCCGCGGGGAGCCGGGAGGTGTCTTCTTGCCGCAGGGAAATGAGACCCGAAATTAGAACCGGGGAAGCCCTTAGCCCTCCCCGTACTCCAGCCAGCTCAGGTGTCTTAGATCGGATGAACGATAACGTTAAAAAGATAGCTTATCTTACAGCTCGGCTCGTTTTAGGATGGCAAGTTACATTTTAACTTACAGGGTATTTAACGGGCGATTAAAATCGGGTTACTGGAGGCAGCTAACTCTAGGCTGTTACTCCTGATCGCGTTGCCATTGCCGACACGGGTACACTCTTCATTCCTTAACATGTGCTGTTCTGTTCTAGGACCGTGACAAACACTCATCGTTGGGTGGGGCTCTAGTGCAGTCCGTTGGTGCCAATATTTTATAAGCGACGTTTTCAAACTATGTGAAGATCCTTTCTTTTCTTTTCTTTCTTTCTTTTTTTTTTTTTTTTTTTTTTTTTTTTGAGACGGAATCTCGCTCTGTCGCCCGGGCTGGAGTGCAGTGGCGCGATCTCGGCTCACTGCAACCTGCGCCTCCCAGGTTCACGCGATTCTCCTGCCTCAGTCTCCTGAGTTGCTGGGACTACGGGCGCCCATCACCACACCCGGCTAATTTTTTGTATCTTTAGTAGAGACGGAGTTTCAGTATGTTGGCCAGACTGGTCTCGAACTCCTGACCTCAGGTGATCTGCCCGCCTCAGCCTCCCAAAGTGCTGGGATTACAGGCGTGAGCCACCATTCTCGGCTGAAGATCCATTTTAAGAAGATTTATTCCTCTATGATGGAGAAGTATGAAAAAATTGGGAAAATTGGAGAAGGATCCTATGGAGTTGTTTTCAAATGTAGAAACAGGGACACGGGTCAGATTGTGGCCATCAAGAAGTTTCTGGAATCAGAAGATGACCCTGTCATAAAGAAAATTGCCCTTCGGGAAATCCGAATGCTCAAGGTAATTGATTCACTTTTCCTTTTTTTTCTTTTAAATTTAGTAACTTGTTTTTTTGTGTTTTCAGCAACTCAAGCATCCCAACCTTGTTAACCTCCTGGAAGTCTTCAGGAGGAAACGGAGGCTTCACCTGGTGTTTGAATATTGTGACCACACAGTTCTCCATGAGTTGGACAGATACCAAAGAGGGTGAGTGATCCATCCCTTACAAGCAAAACAAAAGAATGTGTTTGTGCTGCTTTATTTTTATTAGGGTACCAGAACATCTCGTGAAGAGCATAACTTGGCAGACACTGCAAGCTGTAAATTTTTGCCATAAACACAATGTAAGTCTCATGATCTCTTTTGAAAAGCAACAAATATTGTTTTTGTTTTGATTTGTTACACTAGTGCATACATAGAGACGTGAAGCCAGAAAATATCCTCATCACGAAACATTCCGTGATTAAGCTTTGTGACTTTGGATTTGCTCGGCTTTTGAGTGAGTATTGACATTTTCTTTTGTTAAGTATACTGTTTGTTTTCCATGTTCCATCACTGGCTAGCTGGACCGAGTGACTACTATACAGACTACGTGGCTACCAGGTGGTACCGCTCCCCTGAGCTGCTGGTGGGGGACACGCAGTACGGCCCCCCGGTGGATGTTTGGGCAATTGGCTGTGTCTTTGCTGAGCTGCTGTCAGGAGTGCCTCTGTGGCCAGGAAAATCGGATGTGGATCAGCTGTATCTGATTAGGAAGACCTTGGGTAAGTGGTGTTTTTGTCCCACCTTTTGGAAATTTCACTTACCTTTTTCTTTTCTTGTCCAAAGGGGATCTCATTCCTAGGCACCAGCAAGTGTTTAGCACGAATCAGTACTTCAGTGGAGTGAAAATTCCAGACCCTGAAGATATGGTGAGTTACCCATTTTGGAGAGAGCTCTGTAGTGTAAATTAAAAACCTCTTTTCTTTTCAACAGGAACCACTTGAATTAAAATTCCCAAACATCTCTTATCCTGCCCTGGGGCTCCTAAAGGTAAAAATCATGGCTTCCAACAGACCAGGAAGCTGCCTTTTCCCCCTTCTTATTGCAACTGAAGTTTCATCTTTCAAAGAAGAAAAAAATGACATTAATAAGTTAATACAATTTTGAAGAAGTAAGAAGAAGGAATTTTCTGTTCTTTTAGGGCTGTCTCCACATGGACCCTACTCAAAGGCTGACATGTGAACAGCTGTTGCATCACCCATATTTTGAAAACATCAGAGAAATAGAGGATTTGGCAAAAGAACACAACAAACCAACAAGGAAGACCCTAAGAAAGAGCCGAAAGCACCACTGCTTTACAGAAACATCCAAGGTTATAATTTGAAATGATCTCCTACCTGCCACCTGGTACAGAGAGTTGGAATCTAGACTTGAGGATGGCAGTTGTGGCTTTCAGCTCCAGCATCCTCATTCCAGCACTAGGAGACAGGTCATAGGATCTATCAACCAGGGCCCCAGGGACATCTGTCTCCTGAAGCCCCCTCTCCCTGAATCCTAAAGGTGCCCTTGTCCTGCTGCTTCCTGATGCCACACAGGGGCCAGGGTTTCCAGCCTGCATGAGCACAGGTCTCAACAAGGTACATGAGTATGAGTCCAGCTAAGGAGACTTTTTGGGCTTTGGAAAATGAAATCAGATTTTCCCCATGCAGTTCTGTGTCATCATGTACACTTTTAGTATTAAAACTAACACTCCAGGTTTGTCCAAAAAAGGAGCTGTTTTCCTCCCTGATCCTTTGTCAGAGTTGGCTAGGGCAAATACAGTGATGAGTGCTTTTGGTGGTATCAGCTGAATACATTTAACCAGAGAACAGCATCCAAACTGCACACTGGGAGACTGTGAAGAATCCTGATTGGTATAAAATGGCCTTACATTAAGCATCTTGTGATAAGCCAAAAGCTGTAATAATTTAGAATGAACTGTAGTTGGAACCACAACTGATCCTGGGTAACCTCAGGATCTACCTAGGTACTCCTTAAGCTATACATTATCTTGCCTTAGTCTTTCTCTTTGCAGCTTCCACTGCCCAGCATGCTGAATGGTACCAGGGTGTGTTGTGTATGAGGCTGGGAGGAGGGAAAAGGGTGAAAAAGGTCCATGAGGAACAAGTACAGCATGAACTCCAGGGCCCTAATGTAGATCACAGTTACAAAATTAATGTTTTATTCTCCATCATATGTGACCCAGGTAGCACAACAGGCCAGAAACAGACTCCTCCACCCCCACGCCAGAATTATTCCTTATCTCAGTATTAGTTTGTATTCGAGAGCAAAAGGTTTTGATGGAAATATTTCTATTTGAAAAAATAGGGAAACTCCACTATTTGGTGTATTGATTTTTTTTGAGACTGAGTCTCACTCTGTCGCTCAGGCTAGAGTGCAGTGGTATGATCTTGGCTCACTGCAACCTCTGCCTCCCAGGTTCAAGTGAGTCTCCTGCCTCAGCCTCCCCAGTAGCTGGGATTACAGGCATGTGCCAGTATGCCTAACTAATTTCTATATTTTTAGTAGAGACAGGGTTTCGCCATGTTGGCAGGCTGGTCTCGACTCCTGACCTCAGGTGATCCATCCGCCTTGGCCTCCCAAAGTGCTGGGATTACAGGCATGAGCCACCGCACCTGGCCTGGTGTACTGCTTTTAAATCCTGAAAGAATCAACTGATTTAAAAGTACTAAAAAGCACTTTTCTGAGGACAATGGCTGAAAAATTTTTTTCTAGAAAGTAAAAGTACTAAACAGTTCCCTTTTTAGGGATACCGAAGGACATATAGTGCAATACAAAAAATACAGGTGTGTTCTTTCATTTGACATTGACAATAAATTCAAACATTTTCAGGAAGCTTGAAGGAAGCAGTTTGTCTTTTTTCTTTAGAGATGGGGATCTTGCTATGTTGCCCAGGCTGCTCTCCTGGGCTCAAGGGATGCTCCCACTCAGCCTCCCTTGTAGCTGGAACTACAAGTGTACACTGTGCCATGCTTGATTTGCCTTTTTAACTAAGGGAAGAGAGTGAGTAGGCAAATTGCCTAGGTGCTCTGTTTATCAGTTTTCTCCGCTATAAGACAAGGCATTGGCTTAAATGATCCCTAAGATCTCAGCAAGCTCTCAACTCCTGTAAATCTATGTTTTCTTCCCAATAATGTTAACATGTAGATTTTCCCCTTTTCATATTCTCTAAATCTTCTTTAATGTGAATGTTTTTCCTTTTTAATATAAACATTTAAAAGGAAAAGCCAAGACGAAATTGAAACATTTAATCCTCTCTCAAGTCCTGGATTGTGTGCAAAAAAAGTACTTCTATACTAAAAAGCTTAATTACCTCTTTTGTGATATATTCTAAATAATGAAAAAAATGCATGGCACAGTTTTGAACCTAATTCTGTGTTTTGCATTTTTAGTTGCAGTACCTACCCCAGCTAACTGGCAGCAGCATCCTTCCAGCTTTGGATAATAAGAAGTACTACTGTGATACCAAGAAACTTAACTACCGTTTTCCAAACATTTAAAGGAGCTAGGAGACATGATTTTAAAAAAGGAATCAATAGATGCTTTGAAGAAAATAAAACTTATACAGTTGATTGAAAACAATTACAATGTTGAAAACACACCAGGAGAAAACATAAGCAAGAAACTGGGAGGCCAACTGGCAAGATATGAAGGGAAATTCCAGATCCAGTCTTCCATGCTTGATGATGGTGTCCAGAAAAGAAAAAACCTGTTTGGAGTTGCACTTGTATTTCAGTTTATGTAAGTAGCCGAACTTATGGACAGAATATGAACTGTCCCATACCTCTGGCAAAACTAGATGATATCAAAAAGATTTATGCTTCAGTTGTACCACATGCCACACAAGAAAAATGAACCACAAAATGCCCATATATATTTCCTCGGATCTCTGTTGCCTGAGTCCTATCTCCTGCCTCTCAGATTGTTTCAGCATCATATTTAAGATAGTTCTATTTCTTGAAATCAAAATGTTTAAAATCCCATTTCCTGCTTGCTCTATTTCTTGATTTTTATATTTTAAAACATTTTGAGGGTAACACTTAGGTTCAAAATATTTAAAAGCATATGAATTATCACAAAAGCTTGGTAATTTATAATTTAATTATATGTTTCCACATTTCATCCTTACTTTATCAGTAAAGGATACACCTTAGTCACTTTTGCAGGCAACGTGGATTTACTGTAATCTGTCTACATTTATTCACCCAATTCCCCTTGTAAACAATGGCATGAAGCTCGGCAGCTGATTAAGGCAGTCAAAGGGTAGAGCAAGACCTACAGGCTTTGCAGGAACTGAACCTATCAGCCTGAAAATAATTAGTATTTCATTCTCTCTGGCACAGCCTTTGACCTGGTACATCTATAGGCAAACCTGTAATTCAGTGATCTGGGTTTCAGAAGAAATTACTTGTGAGCTTTTACTTGAGTCATGAAAGACATTATGTTGTAAACTGATGTTTTCCCTGAAACATCTTTTTGCACTATGTTTGTATGTGTATGTATGTGTATGTATATATATATATATATATATATATATGCTATTCTAACAACTAATATATTACACTAAGTAGTCCAAAGTATTGAGGACTCATAGCTTTGCACAGTGAGACTTAAAATGATGACACACACACACATATATATATATGTGTTTTTTATATATATATATAAAACCTGCCACCTCAGCCTCCCAAGTAGCTGGGACTGCAGGCATGTGCCACTATACTGGCTAATTTTTTTGTATTTTTTGGTAGAGGCAGGGTTTTGCCATGTTCCCCAGGCTGGTCTTGAACTCCTGGGCTCACGTGATCTGAGCGCCTTGGCCTTCCAAAGTGCTGGCATTACAGGCATGAGCCACTGCGCCTGGCCAAAATGACATAATTAGCTTTGATTTGGTCTACTGCTCTTAATCAAAAAGCTTTTTCATCCTTGTCCCCTGGACACAAGGGCAATATGAAGCCTGACGTCTGTTTCTTACAGCTCAACACCATTTCTGGTTGATGTGCTGCCACTATTCCTAGCACTTCTCAGCCATGGTCTTCAAAGTTGTATTTCACTCTATTTTCAAAACATTTCTTCTGTACTCTCATTTTCTTCCTGTTAATTTTCTTCATGATGACATCTGACCCCATTTACTTAAGTAATCCACTGAGGTCTGGTGTCTACTCAATAATTTTGACTACCCTAGGCAGTTTAATGATATCCTAAGGCTTCCTAATGTATGTCTTTTCTTGCCTAGACCTGATATGGGTTAAATGCTAGTCCCTGAATTATTCAATTCCTGTTAGACGGCCTTGATTCAAATGACAAGGAAGAACATCCAGCTTCCGTGAATAGTTAAAAAAAAATTTTTTTTTCCTTAACCCAAGAAAATACACTTGACGGAGGCAGATTACTATAACAGCCTAATAATTCAGCCAATAGTTTTACCAAAAACTATTCAGAATAGAAAAGTAGCTCTAGACTAAATCGTGGTGAATCAGTTGTCTCACCATACAGTAATGAAACAAACCTGAGAAAAAAGGCTTATTTTTTTCTAATGAGTTCCGTTAAATTTATGCTTATGTTCAATTTAACCATATTTATAATGCTTTTATTCGGTATGAAATCTCCACTGTATCACATGAGACTCTTCCACATCCTTTTATTTACTATTTTCTGATTTTTAAAATGACAGTGGCAATTACCATTTATACTGTGTTATTTGTATAAGCTGTTAAACACAACATTGTTAAACACAACGAAAATTCATTTTTCTACCTGAAAGCTGTATCATAGAAAATTATTTTCAAGTTTATATTCAACAGCTTAATAATGTTCAAACCAGGCTGGGCGCGGTGGCTCCCAGCACTTTGGGAGGCCGAGGCGGGTGGATCCTGAGGTTAGGAGTTCAAGACCAGTCTGGCCAAGATGGTGAAACCCTGTCTCTACTAAAAGTACAAAAATTAGCTGGGCGTGGTGGTGGGCGCCTGTAATCCCAGCTACCTGGGACGCTGCGACAGAGAACTGCTTGAACCCGGGAGGCAGAGGTTGCAGTGAACTGAGATCACACCACTGCACTCCAACCTGGGCAACAGAGTGAGAGTCTGTCTCAAAAAAAAAAAAAAAAAAAAAAAAGTTCAAATCAAACACACAGAAATCTATAAACAAACTGGCATATAAGAGTAATAGAATCAGGGCCATTTCTCACAGGTAACAATGAAGACCTGTTTTATCTATTTTTCACTTTTTTTTTTTTTTTTGAGACAGGGTCTTAATCTGTTGCCCAGGCTGGAGTGCAGTGGTGCCAACATGGCTCACTGCAGCCTCGACTTCCCGGGCTCAACTGATCCTCCTACCTCAGACTCCTGAGTAGTTGGGACTACAGGCATGTGCCACTACACCCAGCTATTTTTTATTTTTTAATTTTTTGGTAGAGACAGGGTTTTGCCATGTTGCCCAGGCTCGTCCTGAACTCCTGGGCTCAAATGATCTGCCTGCCTTGGCCTTCAAAAGTGCTGGGATTACAGGCCAGCCCTTTTTTTTAAGAGACAGGGTCTCCCCCTTTCACCCAGGCTACCAGGCTGGTGTGCAGTGGCCGTGATCATAGCTTACTGCAGCCTCAAACTCCTGAGCTCAAGCAATCCTACCACCTCAACCTCCCAAGTATCTGAGATTACAGGTATGCACCACCATGCCTGCCTAATTTTTAAAATTTTTTTAGAGATGGGGTCTCACTGTGTTGCCCAAATTGGTCTCAAACTCCTGGTCTCAAGTGATCCTCCCACCTCAGCCTCCCAAAGCACTGGGATTACAGGCACGAGCCACGGCACCCAGCCTAAAGCAATGTTAGGTTTCAAGAAAAACCTAAGCATAGCCCACTAGTTTTTACTGTTTCCTTTATTATATTGCAATCTGCAAAACTATTTGTATTCAGCCAAGTATCTATGTCCAGTTTTAATAAAATAGTAGCCTAAGCTTACAAAATAGACAAATTAAGCAGCAACTGTTGATTCTGAGTAAGTCTGTATGCTATCAAGAACACAAGAATGCAGGATCATGGGAAATGCACGCAAATCCTGTTGAAGCAATGCATGCTTCAACAACCACTGACCACTTTGCATAATTGACTCCATCAATGAATCTGTAATTTAGCTTCTAATTTTTCATAATTGTGCATTTATGGTAGTATGCTTCACTAACTTTAAAGTTAAATGTAAATTACTGTTATAATAAAAACATCTGTTGTACAAATAACTTTAAAGGATTCTAAATATCTACATCAAGAG